GGAGCCCTTTCCCATCTCAGCAGCTTCCTCAAAATTGTCGATGGTTCTTTTGTGGATCCCACCACACTTGTAGATCAGATGGCCAGTAGTGCTGGACTTGCCCAAATCAGATGATGATGTTGAGCTGAGTCTTTTCCCTCCCCTGCTCCCTTTCTTTTGAGATGGAGTCTCACTCTGTTGCCCAGGCTGGAGTGCAGTGGTGTGATTGCAGCTCACTGCAGCCTCAACCTCCTGGGCTGAAGCCATCAGCCAGCTCAGCCCCTGGAGTAGCTGGAATTACAGGCGTGCGCCACCACGCCCAGCTAATTTTTGTATTTTTAGTAGAAACGGGGTTTCACCATGTTGGCCAGGCTGGTCTTGAACTCCTGACCTCAAGTGATCCACCTGCCTCCACTGCCCAAAATGCTGGGATTACAGGCGTGAACCACCGCGCCAAACCCCCATTTTGGCTTTGATTTAACGGTGGTTTTCACGACACCTGTGTTCTGGCAGCAAACCCATCGCAAAAAAGCTCCACTGCCCTACACAGATTCTATTATAAACATCTCCATTCTACAGATGAGAAACTGAGGCTGAGTAGTTAAGGGAAACTCCTACAGCTAGTAAGAGTCGTGACTCAGAGCCCATGACACCATCCTGCTTCTCCAACCTTCTTTGCTTCCTCTACTTTCCAGAAAACATGAATTAGGGAATCCTGTGGAGGGAGACAGGGAAATAATTTGACGTTGTCCTGTACATACTGGACACAATAAGAGTTGGGTGGATGAACGAAAGCAGGGATTTAGGAAGCGGGGAGAAGTCGTTTGGAAGTCTGTGACAAGGGTTTACGCTTGGATAGGGTGGGCTTGATCACCCGGCAGAAATGAGACGAGTGATCCCAGCCTTCCCAACCAATCTTTCCAGTGACCTGGGTTTACGCTTCACCACAGAGAAGGAACTTTTCAGACGCTCCCTTGGCCGCGCACCCGGGATCGGAACAGCGCTGTCACTTGCGACAAAATCCCTAGGCCAGAGGAAGAAGAGCGCAGGCCTGGCGAGGCGGCGGCGGGCGGAGGCTGGGCCGGAGGGGTGGGGACGGCGAGGAGGTGGAGGCCGGCGCTCCGCTCCGCTCCAGCTCGGTTTCATGTCCCGCCAGGCGAAGGATGACTTCCTGCGGCACTACACAGTGTCGGACCCCAGGACTCACCCCAAGGGCTACACCGAGTACAAAGTAACCGCGCAGGTGAGGTGGGGCCCAGCGCGTACTTTACCCTTGGTCTCAACCAGCTCTTGCCTTTCTTTCTCAGTTCATCTCAAAGAAGGACCCAGAGGATGTCAAAGAGGTGAGGCTCCTGGGAGGAAGAGGGACTGTTCTCTGGTTCTGGGCAAGTCTCATGTACCTCATAGGTGGTGGTCTGGAAGCGGTACAGCGACTTCCGCAAGCTGCATGGAGACCTGGCCTACACCCACCGCAACCTCTTCCGCCGCCTCGAGGAGTTCCCTGCTTTCCCCCGGGCCCAGGTGTTTGGTGAGTGTTAGATTGGGGCACTCGGGCCAAAGCTCTCCCCTGTTCCTTGTCCTGGGGGCCGTAGGCCGGTTTGAAGCCTCAGTGATCGAGGAGCGGCGAAAGGGGGCAGAGGACCTGCTTCGCTTCACTGTGCACATACCTGCGCTCAACAACAGCCCCCAGCTCAAGGAGTTCTTCCGGGTATGTGCACCTTCCACCTTCCCAGAACTTGGGACTCCCCATGTCTGATCTTTCTGTCCTGCAGGGTGGGGAGGTGACCCGACCCTTGGAGGTGTCCAGGGACCTACACATCCTGCCACCCCCTCTGATCCCCACCCCGCCCCCTGATGACCCCCGGCTATCCCAACTGCTCCCTGCAGAAAGGAGGGGCCTCGAGGAATTGGAGGTGCCAGGTACATCGGGGTGGGAGGAGGGAACCAGGGCTGGTATTCATGACCCCACTTATCTCTTCCTCAGTGGACCCCCCACCATCCAGCCCTGCCCAGGAGGCCCTGGATCTCCTCTTTAACTGTGAGAGCACCGAGGAGGCATCTGGTTCCCCTGCCCGAGGCCCCCTCACCGAGGCTGAGCTTGCCCTCTTCGACCCCTTCTCCAAGGAAGGTAATGAGCTGGGACAGCCGGGAAGGAGCCAGGTCTGGTCCGAGTCCTCCCTTTCTAACTGCAGAAGGCGCAGCCCCCAGCCCCACCCATGTGGCTGAGCTGGCAACGATGGAGGTGGAGTCTGCAAGGCTGGACCAGGAACCCTGGGAGCCAGGAGGGCAGGAGGAGGAAGAGGATGGGGAAGGAGGGCCCACCCCTGCCTACCTAAGCCAGGCCACAGAGCTCATCACCCAGGCCCTGCGGGATGAGAAGGCAGGCGCTTACGCTGCTGCACTCCAGGGCTATCGAGACGGCGTGCACGTCTTGCTTCAGGGAGTCCCCAGTGAGTAGGGACTGAGGGTGGAGGGTCAGGCCAGGTGCCTCAGCTGAGCATTCTCTCTCCACAGGTGACCCGTTGCCTGCCCGCCAGGAAGGTGTGAAGAAGAAGGCAGCTGAGTACCTGAAGCGGGCAGAGGAGATCCTGCGCCTGCACCTGTCTCAACTCCCACCCTAACAGGGAGTGGGCCATTCCCTGGGACTCTCGCTCCTGCACTGCCAGCCCCTTCTCCTCTCCCCAGGGCCTGGCCCTACCTCCTGGTCTTGTAATTACAGGAGCCATTTCTGTAGGTAACTGGACCAAGAATGAGAAAAATAATGAATTCTTAGCTCCCTGATTACACCTGCCACCTTGGAATCAAGGACTCACACTTCTGACCCTGCCTGTCTTTTTGGGGTTTTTTTGAGTTGGAGTCTCGCTGTGTCGCCCAGACTGGAGTGCAGTGGTGGGATCGCGGCTCACTGCAACCTCCACCTCCCAGGTTCAAGCAGTTCTCCTGTCTCAGCCTCCCCAGTAGCTGAGATTGCAGGCACATGCCACCACGCCCAGCTAATATTTTGTATTTTCAGTAGGGACGGGGTTACACCATGTTGGCCAGGCTGGTCTCGAACTCCTGACCTCAAGTGATCCACCCGCCTCAGTCTCCCAAAGTGCTGAGATTACAGGCATGAGTCACTACGCCCGGCCCATGTCTGTCTGTCTTGATGTGTGAGCAGCAGCTGTGGTCATTAAACCATTAGTTTACCCCTCTAGAACTGGGGTCTGCAAACTCCCACCTGCAGCCAAATCTGGCCCACCTCCTTTTTAATGTAAGGGCTGTGAGAGTGGTTTTTACTTTTTTTAATGATTAAAAAAATCAAAATAATATTCTGTGACAATGACAGGTGAAATTTATATGTGACAAGTGAAAATTATATGAAATTTAAGAGTCCATAAATAAAATTTGTTGGAACACAACCAGGCTAATTCATTTAGTATTGTGATAGCTG